GTGACTCAATGGGGCAGGATCGGAGAGAACCAGGAGAACGCATCAAGCAAGGTCGTGAGGGGCTTTGTGGCAAAAGGAAGGAGTTTGAAGTTTGTATTCGGGGTGGGTAGGAAGCCATGAACAGTAGCAGAGGAGTCATCTTGATGGAGCGGGGAAGGAAAGAGGGTGTCAGAAGACCCAGGTGGGACCACCAGAGGACGTGCTGAGAAAACCTGAGGATTAAGAAGGGGCCGCGCGGTAACGTATAGGGGGCGGGAGGGGCAGCAAGGGGGCGAGGCTACGATCGCCTAGGCAACGCGGGCCGCGCCACTCTATTGGCTGGTCTTCCGCTACGTCATCCCCCGCGCCCCAGCGTCCTCCCTCGGAACCCCGGGGGCGCGGCCTCCTCCGGTTGCTCGGCCCCGCCCGCCTGCACAGCGACTTGGGGAGGGGCATGCCAGCCCCTCTGGCTCCACGGTGGAGTCCAGGCCTACCATAAAGGAACCGCAGGGAGCAATGGTGACGATCTTGGAGCGAGGACTGTAGCTGAGTGGAAGGAAGCGGTTCTGTTGGACCGGCCGCCCTCCACCCCGGAGTCGCTGCCCCGCCCCCTGCCAGTTGCACTTCTTTAAATGGCCCGGGGCGCTAGGGAGGGGTGGGCGGATCCGGCGTCTCGGGGCACGGGCGGATGGCTCCGCCCAGCCAATCGACGCCCCGCGGCGGGCGGGACTCCAGCCAATCGCGGCTCGCGGCTCGGCTCCGGGGCGGGGCTGGTGGGCCAGAGGCCAGACGGAGAGGCCCCGCCGAGGTGAGCGAGGCTCCAACCGGTCACTGGTGGGTCCTGGCACTGGCGGGTCGCAACGCTGTGGGCGTTCCAGGAGGTGGTCGTGGCGAACCTGGCAGCTGCGGTGAGGAGTGGTCGCCTGGCTTGGGAATTTACCTTAGGCTGGGGGAGAGAGAAGCGCGCCCCGGGGACTTGCGGAGGCGGGGTCTGGGTGGGACCGGGGGAGGGGGCCTCAGATTCAGGGTGATGATAGGGAGGGTCTGGGGACCTGAGACTGAGTTCAAGACCCAGGAGGGGAGGCGAGGTTGTTGGGGCAGTATTTTCAAGTGGAGGGAGTTTGAAGCTGGGACGTTGGGCTTTTGGAGAAGCGAGAGAACAGAGGGGAGGAACTTTTGAGACAGGGAACCTGGAGATTCGATTCCACTTGGGTCTTCCGGACGGGTTGAATTCGGGGCTTTATCGTGTTCTGGAAAAGGTGTGAGAGGTACGGAGCTGAGATTCTGAGTATTTGGAGAATGACAGAGGTGGTGAGAAGTATTTTTTTACAGTCCCTATTTTACAGATGAGGAAACTGAGGCCCTGAGAATTGACTCATTCAGATCACTTCCCATGATCACGCAGCTGAGCAGTTTCCAATACAGAATTCAGATTTGGGGTTCCCTACTTCCAATCCAGGTCTCTGTGCTCCACACTTGTCTTTCGTGCTCGACCTTCCCCTATGCGCCTCTTCTCTCTACAGGGCATCATGGTGGGAGGCTTGAAGAGGAAACACTCTGATTTGGAAGAGGAGGAGGAGAGGTGGGAGTGGAGTCCAGCAGGCCTTCAGAGCTACCAGCAAGCCCTGCTCCGCATCTCCCTAGACAAAGTCCAGCGCAGCCTGGGCCCCCGAGCACCCAGCCTCCGCAGGCATGTCCTCATCCATAACACCCTCCAACAGCTGCAGGCTGCACTTCGCCTGGCTCCCGCCCCTGCCCTGCCCCCCGAGCCCCTCTTCCTGGGCGAGGAGGATTTCTCCCTGTCAGCCACCATTGGCTCTATCCTCAGGGAGCTGGACACCTCCATGGATGGGACTGAGCCCCCTCAGAATCCAGTGACTCCCCTTGGCCTCCAGAATGAAGTGCCACCCCAGCCTGATCCAGTCTTCTTAGAAGCTCTGAGCTCCCGGTACTTGGGGGACTCTGGCCTGGATGACTTCTTTCTGGACATTGACACATCTGCGGTAGAAAAGGAGCCTGCACGGGCCCCACCAGAGCCTCCTCACAACCTCTTCTGTGCCCCAGGTTCTTGGGAGTGGAATGAACTGGATCACATCATGGAAATCATTCTGGGGTCCTAAAACTGTGATAGAGGGGATCGATCCTTCCTCATGTCATCTTCGGTGGCCTGGATCCCTGAATGCAACTCTGGGTGTGTGTTTTTGTGGGGGCTCGAAGCAGTGACTATGGCCTCCTTTGTTCCCATTTCAGGGTTCCACAAACTGTCTTGCATGTGTGTGTGTGTCTGGTTACCCCGACCTTCTGTGAAGGTGGGTCTTCCTGAATTAATTTATCTATTCCAAATGCCTTAACGAGACTCTGTTTCTGGGAGTCTGATTTTCCACTTACACATTTCTTCCACCTTTCCTGCTAGTTCCCACTCCCCTGTGACCACTGGGGCCTCAGGGAAGATAAAGAAAGCTGGGCCTGTCGAAGGATGACAGGGATGTGCTGCCAGGTTGCTATAGAAACCCAGGCTCTGCCTCTTGCACCTTGAGGGGGTGGGAGGGGCTGGTGTCCTCCCTCCAGGCTGAACCCCACTTCCTCGGCAGGACCCCAGTCTCAGCAGCCTCCTGATTTCATAACCAGGCCGGACCACGTGCAATAGGGTGGAAACCAAACTGCTCCATGCCGGGTTATTTAAAAGAAAGGCAGAGTTTGTGGTGGCTTTTTTTTTTTTTTTTGGATTGTTTGTAATTTTTTTAAATAAAAGTATTTTGGAAGGAGGGATGTTGTCTAATGTTTCTAAACTTCACTGG